CTGACGGCTGGAGAGCTGGAGAGCGCGGGAAGCTTCCCAGACAAACGCCGAGTTTTGTCTCCGCCAGATTTATTTGCCCTCGGTGCCTCCACCCGAGTAGGCGCAACCCCAAATGCAGCTAATGCCTTGACACCATCGCCCCCCAATTCCTCCCGCGCGGGCGTTTTACAAGGCCTGGTGATCACGACCTTCGACCCCGAGCCAGGAGGCCTCTGGGCCTTCCTTTTGGTGTGGTCTCAACTTTACACTTGGGAATGGCAAAGCCTCGCGGCAAGGGACGGGGTCGGGGTTGCACCTGACCCGAGGAGGCGTTGGGCGGCCTTCCTCTTTCCCCTGCTTCATCCCGCAATGGGTGCCACCGACTTATTGGGTCTCGTTCTCGCTCTCCCACTCCTTTCCCTCTCCTCAGCCAGCTGATTCTAGACGGAGACCCAGCACAATAGGGAAGGCGGGCTGAGACCAGCTCGGACATTCCATCACTCAACCTTGTGTGAGCTCGCGCCCTCATCAGATGCTGGGCAGGAATAGGACACCGGTGAGCGCCTCGTGGTAAGACAGAAACACAAACAGAGATGATAAGATGATGTACTGGGACAGGTCTGAACTGTTGGGGTCAGAGTTCGGTACTTAGTAGTCACCGACTTCACTAATAGAAGTGCGCAGGAGAAGGTTGCTACTCTCCCCTGTGCTTTGGTCTCACAGGCAAAGCCTTCTCCAGACTGTCCCCTGGGCTGGGAATCGCGCCCAGAGTCACGGGCGGCCAGACCCACCCCATGTGTTCCCCGGCGCGCTCTCCAGTGGAGCTTCCCTAGGAAAGGAGACCGTCCCGAGAGGCTGTGGCGCGCCTGGGACTCCCCGACCCTTGCCACGACATCCCTGCCACCCCTTTTGGCGTGAACCCACCGGGGATCCCGCCCGACGCCGGCTGCGCTGGGCCAAATCCGCGGCGCGCCTCTGCCGGGCACCTCCCACCTCCAGCTTCGCCCCTCCCCTCTCCCGGCCGCGCGTCCTCCGCGGCTGGTTCAATCCCCGCGGGGACCCGGAGCGCGGCTGCCGGTCTACGCCCTCTCTCCTGCCGCTCTCGCGGCGCAGCCCGGCCGGGGGCCCCCGCGCGCCGGCAGCTCTAGGGGCGAGCGCGGCGCGCTGACTGGGCGTGCTCAGCCGCGGAGCGCCCGGGCGCCGCTAGAGCCAAGCGCATGCACTCGCCGGGCCGGGCCGTCCAGGGGCGCAGCGCGCAGGGGGCCGCTCTAGCCGACGCCCTGGCCAGTCTGGGCAGGACGCGGGCCAGGATGGCCTCCCTCACCGCATACGGTAACTGGGGCCGTCGCGGGTTCCTGGGGCGGATTAACCTTCTTGTCTTTTATTTTCTTAACAGACAAAGATGTGAGCAGCGGAAGTTATAACCTTTCCTCTGCAACGACGGGCAGCTACTACAGTTGTGTCAGCCAGATCACCATAGGTGAGCACTAGTGTCATTTTGATTTTTTTAAACTGCCACTCACCTAATATGTTTATCTCACCAGGTTATGACGTTGCGGGGCCTGTGGCAATTGGGCTTACCCACTGGAAAAATCCATACGTACAAGGCAGACCAACCCTCCCATCAGATCTGCCTCTCTTCGTCTCCAAAGATGCAGGCATCCCTGTGTACCACCGATCCTTCACCCGCAAGACTGACCAGGCCACACCTTTGTCCTGTCCAGCCTCACTGTCTATCACTCCAGTGCCTTCTTACAGCAGTAGCAGCCAGGAAACCCTGAGTCAAGACACAACAGGTAAGTGTTGGCTTCCTGTTGGAGATTCGGGACTTCAGTCTAATGGTGCCATTTCTCATTCCAGGTTTAAGTTTATCTATTCATGGGGCTGAAAAGCGTTTGCAAATCCATCAACGGCGAAGTGTGGCAAGCCGCCCAGCGTCACGTCGTCGCCTGCCTGTGGTCAGGCATTCCTCACTCCCACCAGGCAGAAGGTCAATAAAAATGGAGGCAAGCTCTTCTGGAATCACTAATGGAAAAACCAAAGTCTTCCACCCAGGTGATGCATGGGGAAGTTCAACGGGGACCCATGCAAACTCCATGAATATCTTTCATTTCTCTAGAAGGAGGTGTGGATTTGCAAGGCTACCAGCTGGATATGCAAATACTACCTGACGGGCCAAAGAGTGATGTGGACTTTTCAGAGATTCTTAATGCAATACAAGAAAGTAAGTTTCACTCAAATTTTAAATTCGCCGTGCCCACCTTATAATGTATTTACTTTGGTTCTAGTGGCCAAGGATGTCAATATTCTTTTTGATGAATTAGAAGCTGTCAGCAGTCCTTGCAAAGATGACGATTCTCTTCTTCACCCTGGAAACCTGACTAGTACTTCAGATGATGCCAGCAGATTGGAAGCCGGGGGAGAGGTAAGAGTATATGATTTCTTACAAATGTAATTACTTAAACTGGTCCCTTTCTCTTTGTGTGCAGACAGTGCCAGAAAGAAACAAATCAAATGGACTTTACTTTCGAGATGGAAAGTGTCGAATTGACTACATCCTTGTGTACAGAAAATCCAACCCCCAGACTGAAAAGAGAGAAGTATTTGAAAGAAACATTAGAGCAGAAGGATTGCAAATGGAGAAAGAGGTAAATAGTTTGCTTGGATGAGAAAAAAATATCTTTTCAATTTAGTTTCTTTTTTCTGTTTCAGTCCTCTCTAATAAATAGTGACATTATCTTTGTGAAGTTGCATGCCCCATGGGAAGTCCTTGGAAGATATGCAGAACAAATGAATGTAAGAATGCCTTTCAGGTAGGTGGAAATGTATTTTATTCCACTCTCTCCTCGACTGGCTTCATTTTTGCTGTTCTTCCAGGAGAAAAATCTATTACCTGCCCCGCCGTTACAAGTTCATGAGCAGGTTAGTAGCACGCTCTGTCCTGACAGTGTTTGTACCCTTTGGTCTTGCCTTCCATGTACCACAGGATCGATAAACAAATAAGCAGGTTTCGGAGATGGTTACCTAAGAAGCCAATGAGGCTGGACAAGGAGACACTGCCAGACCTGGAGGAGAATGACTGCTACACTGCCCCTTTCAGCCAGCAAAGGATCCATCAGTGAGTGTTCCATGTTAAAGCCCCATCTCACTTCTCAACTTGTATTTTTAATATATGTATGCAGCTTCATCATACACAACAAAGAAACGTTCTTCAACAATGCCACAAGAAGTAGAATCGTGCATCACATTTTACAAAGAATAAAATATGAAGAAGGAAAAAACAAGATTGGTAAGTAGTATGTTAGTATAACAAACTACATTATTAATTCAAATGGACTTATTTGCTGTTTTAGGTCTGAATCGTTTGCTTACCAATGGCTCCTATGAAGCTGCGTTTCCCCTGCATGAGGTATTGTGCTGTCTTTAATCTTTATCTTTCTTCTACCTCACTGGCAGTGGTGTTTTTATCCCAGGGAAGTTATAGAAGTAAAAACTCCATTCGAACCCATGGAGCAGAAAACCACCGACATCTACTCTATGAGTGCTGGGCCTCCTGGGGCGTGTGGTATAAATACCAACCTTTGGATCTTGTAAGGTGAGTTTTTAATCAGCTGCAAATATAAAGCTTGTAATTTGCAAGGCCGTTGTGTCTTTAACAGGCGGTACTTTGGAGAGAAGATTGGGTTATATTTTGCCTGGTTGGGCTGGTACACCGGCATGCTCTTCCCAGCTGCCTTCATTGGATTGTTTGTCTTTTTGTATGGCGTCACCACTCTGGATCACAGCCAAGTCAGGTACGGGGAGCTCTTGGATGAGTTTGCCTTTGCAAAAAGCAGTCCTTTCTGTTCTCTTTTCCAGTAAAGAAGTCTGCCAAGCTACAGATATCATCATGTGTCCTGTGTGTGATAAATACTGTCCATTCATGAGGCTGTCAGACAGCTGTGTATATGCCAAGGTAATTTCAAACTGTAGCATTTTAGATGAATTATTAACTCAGCACCGATTCTTATTATTCACAGGTAACCCACCTTTTTGACAATGGAGCCACTGTCTTCTTTGCTGTTTTCATGGCAGTCTGGGGTAAGTGTTCTATAACCATAAAACTTGAGTTTTGTTCTTGATATATTGTGTCTTTTGTACCTAGAGACTGTCAAAGGAAAATTGTCCCACCCATCACAGCTCTGTTGAAGGGACATGTTTTGAACCCCATGACTCCAGTCCCTCTCAGCCAGTAAGCATTTGAACCAAGATCAGTCAAACCACAGGTTGGTGAGTGGCCTGGGAAAAGGCCTGAGGTTCTGCCCAGACAAGGACTGGTAGGGCCACCCAGATTCTTATTCTCCAGAATGTGGACTAGAAAATGTAAAGGGAAATAGGGAGTTAGCAGCAGGAATGGACACTGAAAAATACAGAGGGCAGGAGGGAGGGAGAAAAAGAAAGATTAAAATTGACCATTGGGTAGAAGTAGGGACCAGGAGGAATTAGGAGGCTGAAGTTATGAGAATCAGAACCTAGAAATAGATAGAAGCAAAGAACTAGTGGAAAAATTAGAGGGCGAAAAAGCCAACTGGGAGAAAATGTAAGACAACCAGAGGGAAGCAAAGAGAGAATATAGCCAAGTCATGTTACTAGTGGAGTGTCAGGATGAAGACCCAGACTCTCTTGTGGCTGAGGCCTCTCTCAAGCTTCGGGCTTCCATATCCTGTCTCTGAACAGGCCATGTATTTTTTCCTGTAGGATTCCTGCCTCCCTTGGTGGACCTTGTGAAAAGCTTTCACTGTTCATGCTACCCTTAATGCTTCTCTGTCCCTTGCAAACAAACTAACCCTAACAGAATTTTGATTACAGGCCTGAGCTCTCAGATAAAGAATGCGTATATAGTTTTACTAGAATCTATTAGTATCATACACCGTGATTCGGATAAGCCATATAATGCTTAAGCTTTGCCATGGTCACAAATGAGGGGACTCTGGAAATATATTCATTTCCTAAACCAGTATTATAAATACTAAATGTATTCTGTAAACCTTAATGTATATAGTATTCTGTAAACGTAAATACTAAATGTATATTGTAAACCTAAATGTATTCATTTCCTAAACTTTTCAGGTCATAGCACACATAAAAATGAAAATATTTACACAGCAGCTGCTGTACATGGAGGAGCCTCCTCATGGCCATGGATAGGGCTGTCCCAAACACCCCAGCCTCAGAAGCCACAAGGGTTGAAAGGGGCATTATTGTTATTCCTGGCATAGGCATTTGGAAGTTCTGCCTTGGGCTGCTAATTTACTGTGCAATGAGTTAATGCTTCTATATAAGAGTGGTATCCTGGTGGTATCCTGGAAGAATTAAAACACAAAACTTCCTTACCCACTTCAATATTTCACCAATTTCAAATATACTTTGAATTAAATAATGGTTTCTTCTCACAGTTTACCTCCTGAGACTACATAGAAGTAAATTTTTGTATGATGACATTTGTTCATAAGGCAGAGGTTATTACTCTCCCCCACTACCTCCATTATAAAATGGATTGCATACCCTCTTTGCAAGTTGTGTTTTATGTTATAGATGACAAATAGGTTTTGTTTTATCCCCTTGCCAACCTCAGCTGATTGGTGCTGGCTGCCTGGAGCATGGAGTTGAGAAGTTTCTGAGGTTGAAAGTGGGTGGATTGGAGATTTAACAGCCCTTGTGGTTTGGAGTATACTTTGTAAGACTCTGATGGATGTTTTATAATAAACTTTGGGCACAGAGGAACATTTTAGGGCCATTCCAGGCAAGACATGCCTGGAATAATTCACCCTCTGAATTGCTTTGTCTTAGATGACAACTTATTGCTTAAATCCCACATTATTCCCAGAAATGTGCTAGTTTGAGAAAAAGAATGAGTTGCCCCAAGTGTTTCTTTGTAGATAGAGATAATGCCTTTTGCAGAAATCTGAAAGAGTCAACAATATTAACAGTTATATTAATAGCATTCATTTCCGAGGGATTACTATGTACTAAATGCAGTCCTAAGCATTGCCCATGTATCATCTCATTTAATCTCTCCAGCAAGCTTTTAAAAAGGTACTGTTCTTATCCTCATATGACAGATAAGGAAACTGCAGCAGTAGCTAGAAAGTGGCAAAGCCAAGAGTTAAACTGGGCAGTGTGAGCTCCTCTGCTCTACTGCTAGAATCAGGTATTGTTTGTTACCATTTCCTTCTGTTTTAGAGACCTGAACCTTAAAATAAAGGACTGCTATGCCTGTCCTGAGCCTCATTTATCCTGCTTTGAGACAGTAATGTTCTATAAAAATGTGTCAGTTCTAATGGAGCTCAGTTTAATGGTCTCAGGATCATCTCTTATGATCGACAAGTTACAGCATTAAAGAAAACAAATGCACTCTATTTTCAGGAAATTGCTAGATATGGAGCTGATGAGAACAGATGTAAGTGGTTTACAAGACTTCTGAAGGGCTGGGCTTGACGTGTTCATTTTGTTACCTTTGCTTTGTGTGTTCACCGGAAAAAAATAATAAGGCTCCATCTGTAACCAGTTTGTAGCAACTGGGAGGGCCTTGGCATTGGGTTAGGAATCCTGACAGAACTCTACTACCTTTGTTCAGGTCACGTCTGTGTGAGTGCAGGGCTCCCTCGGGATCCCTGAGGTATGCTGTGAGCCTGGGTCTCGGCTGGAATTACAGTGTGGCTCATTCCTCAATGCTCATTTTTGTTCAGAAAGGTCCAAGGGTCAGAATGATTATGGACTAAATAACTCCTCTCCCGAGGGAAAAAATGAGTCATCAGGGAACTAGATGTTGGCAGAGACCTGTCGGGGAAACAGATTATTTCCCTCTGTTCTGTTTCTGGTTTGGTTTGTTTTTTTTCTCTCTCTCCCCCTTGTTTTTCATTTTTTACTTCTAGGATTGCCAAAAGTTAAGTTATCCCCAGTAAACACACCAAGCAAGATCCACAAAGCTCTTTAATCAAAATGACAAGATGGTAATTATTTAGTGTGATCCTGTTAGTAATTGGTGAATGAAGTATGTCTCATTTAAAAAAATAAATTTTGCAAGAATCAGCCTTTTGTTTCTAGATATTTATGCTAACTTTATATTTTATAGTCTTATCTACATGTTCCACAAAAAAATGGTAATTGTATGTTGAAAAAGGTACACATTTACTAAAGGCCTACCATGTTTGTATGCACATTCACATAGGATACCTCATCAATTTCTCATCACCCATTAGAAAGAAATTACTAACCTCATTTTATAGATGAGGATACTGAGGCTCAGAGAGGTTATGCAACTTGCCCAGGATTCCAGTAGCTGATAAGGTGTGGAGCCTAAACTTTAAACCAGATCTGGTCTGTTTCACTCCAGAGTCATTCCAAAGTGTGTCCACCATGTTGTGCATCTTCTGTGAAGTGTGTCAATTAAGATCTCATTAACTCATACACAAAAATGAGTTAGATGTGATCTCTGCTTTCAAAAATCTCAGTATATTAAAGAAGCGTTGATAATTATAATACAGGGCAAGTCCAATTTACAATAGGCCAATGAGGGTTTATGTAGTCAACTTCCTGAGGCAAAAGGAAAAGCAGAAAAGGTTCACCCAAGAAGAGATATTGGAAAGAAGTCTTAGCTTTGCCAGGCAGAGTAGTGGGGTTGGAAGGAGACATAGATAACATTCTTAGGTGACAAGAGTATTTGTAAAGCTCTGAAAAGGAAGAATTGGCTGTTCAGAGTGATAGGGAGGTTGAGTGTGTATTAGTTTCCTAGGACTGCTGTAACATAGTACTACAAACTGGGTAGCTTAAAACAATAGTTTATTGCAT